GAGGTCTGTGCCGATTTTTCTCATTCAATAGGGAATGGGCTGAGTGGCTGGGGCCTGAGTGGCACTCAAGATCTCTGTCCACTCCTCATCCCAGGCTAAAGCCCTCCCTTGCGGCCAAGGGCCACTGGGCCCATCACCTCCCTCTGGCTTCTGCCCACAGATCTAGATGTTTCCATGGTGACTGAGACGAGGATACACTCGGGTTGCCGCTTTGAGGATGGCTGCAGTCACCATCCAGGGACAGGGCAGAGATGCGCGTGCAGCCATGGATTTGCGTGTAGCTGGCCACAGATGGGTGTACAGCAAAGTGAGCCCCACGCATGCGTAGACCCTCCCTCGGCTTCTGCTCTCCATGGAAACACAATTGATCATTTGATCACTGATCACGGTAGGCCACTAGGGCTTTCTTTTCTTTCTTTTTTTTCCCAGAAGTCATAAAGGGATATAGAATATACTTTATTCTATATATATTCTATATATTCCTCATGCTTTTAGTGGAGAGGCAAAGAAGGTCTGCTCCGGACTGGGAAGCAGCTGCGCCCTGGACGGAGAGGGGCGGGGACTCCTTGGCGCAGGCTGAAGGAGGGCAGGTGTCGCTGGCGGAGGCAGTGACGGGGGGACACAGCCGCCACTGGATATCCCTGTGCAAGTTTCTTCGCTTTCCTGTGCATCAGTGCTTACATTGGGGTAATAATAAATGGTGTGTTAAAAAATTAAATGAGGCGGTCAAGAAGGAATCGTGTCCTGGCCCGCGCGGAGCCTGGGGTGGAGGGTAAGGGTTGGCCAGAGGGGGCCGCTGTCAGGCCACGAGCCCGGGGCGGGACGAAGCGGAGCCACAGCAGGCATAGGCTCCCCGGGTCCCAGCCTGGGGTGGGGCGGGGAAGGGCGGGACGGGGCGGGATAGGGCGGAGCATCCCTCCAAACGTGGGCAGGCGTAGGCTCCCCTGGATCCCGGGGCGGGACGGGACCGGACGGGGCCGAGCACACTCAATCACTAGCTGGCATGCGAGGGCCGAAGTGATTCATACGCTGGTCTCCACATCGACTGCGCCTTGTGTCCCGGGCGCTCCTGGTCTACAATGGCAGCGGCCGCCAGCCCCGCGATCCTTCCGCGCCTCGCGATTCTTCCGTACCTGCTATTCGACTGGTCCGGGACGGGGCGGGCCGGTGAGTTCGGGGATGGAGCCTAAGCGGGGCGGCACTCTCTGGTGTTTTTTTTTTTTTTCCTTAGACGCTCACTCTCTCTGGTATAACTTCACCATCATTCATTTGCCCAGACATGGGCAACAGTGGTGTGAGGTCCAGAGCCAGGTGGATCAGAAGAATTTTCTCTCCTATGACTGTGGCAGTGACAAGGTCTTATCTATGGGTCACCTAGAAGAGCAGCTGTATGCCACAGATGCCTGGGGAAAACAACTGGAAATGCTGAGAGAGGTGGGGCAGAGGCTCAGACTGGAACTGGCTGACACTGAGCTGGAGGATTTCACACCCAGTGGTGAGTGAAAGAGACCAAGGACAGAAGGGAGCCACCAGGGCTGATCTCTTTCTGATTGGGGCAGGACCCCTCACGCTGCAGGTCAGGATGTCTTGTGAGTGTGAAGCCGATGGATACATCCGTGGATCTTGGCAGTTCAGCTTCGATGGACGGAAGTTCCTCCTCTTTGACTCAAACAACAGAAAGTGGACAGTGGTTCACGCTGGAGCCAGGCGGATGAAAGAGAAGTGGGAGAAGGATAGCGGACTGACCACCTTCTTCAAGATGGTCTCAATGAGAGACTGCAAGAGCTGGCTTAGGGACTTCCTGATGCACAGGAAGAAGAGGCTGGAACCCACAGGTAACTGACAGGGGAGCACTGGGAGCATGTTGCAAGAGTTGTCACTTTTGTGTTTCCCTTTCAGCACCACCCACCATGGCCCCAGGCTTAGCTCAACCCAAAGCCATAGCCACCACCCTCAGTCCCTGGAGCTTCCTCATCATCCTCTGCTTCATCCTCCCTGGCATCTGAGAAGAGTCATTTAGAGTGACAGGTACTGTGGGCAAAACTGTGAGGGGAACGAGACCACTTAAACCAATGCTTCATCTTTCCTCAAGGTGGAAGGTGATATCAAGAAGCCTCTGTTAGCCTGGTCTGGTTCCTGCTCTCCCTTCAGGGAGGCCGCCTGTCTACTCACCACTGTGCCTTTCTGGAAAGCAGGAGTTCAAGCCTTAGCAAGCCCAGAGGCCCCCAGCAGATGATGAGGACATTGTCGGCTCAACATCTCAGGCCACTCATTACCTTCGCTCATGATCCCAGCAGCCATTTTTCTTTTTTTTTTTTTGTTTTTTTTTTTTTTTGAGACGGAGTCTCGCTCTGTCGCCCAGGCCGGACTGCGGACTGCAGTGGCGCAATCTCGGCTCACTGCAAGCTCCGCTTCCCGGGTTCACGCCATTCTCCTGCCTCAGCCTCCCGAGTAGCTGGGACTACAGGCACCCGCCACCGCGCCCGGCTAATTTTTTGTATTTTTAGTAGAGACAGGGTTTCACCTTGTTAGCCAGGATGGTCTCGATCTCCTGACCTCATGATCCACCTGCCTCGGCCTCCCAGAGTGCTGGGATTACAGGCGTGAGCCACCGCGCCCGGCCAGCCATTTTTCTTAACACCTTCTGCCACTTTCTCTCGGTGCTAATGGATGGAATTCCTGCACAAGTTTTAACTGAACAAGAAATCCCAGCAAAAGGCATTTTCTTTCTACTTCTTTGATTGTGGAAAAGCAGACATTTCTCTGAAGCATGACCTTATTCTTCGAAACGGTATTGCTAGTAAAATAGCATGCAGGACTTCAGACCTCAGGGATCCTTTCCATGCACTGACCAAGAATTGTATTAATCCTTTTTATCATTATAGTTTTTTTACATTTTCTCATTCTGTCAACCATATTGGAGTGAAGTGGCATAGTCATCACTCACTGTAATCTCCAACTCCTGGGCTCAAGTGATCCTCTAGACTCAGCCTCTAGAGTAGCTGGGACTACAGGCGCATGCCACCATGCCTGGCAAATTGTTTTATATTTAGGTAGAGATTGGGTCTTCCTATGTTGCGCAGGTAATAAAACTGTGAAAATCCTGGAATATAAGCTAAGAAATACCAATGTGGACATAGGGCCTGGCAAAGATTTCATGAAGAAGACACTAAAAACAATTGTAACAAAAACAAAAATTGACAAATGGGACCTCATTAAACTAAAGAGCTTCTGCACAGAAAAAGAAACTAGCAACACGGTAAACAGACAGCGTGTAGAATGGGGAAACTATTTGCAAACTCTGCATCTGACAAAGGTCCAATATCCAGAATCTACAAAGTACTTAAACAATTAGACAAGCAAGAAAAAAAAACCCAATTAAAAAATGTGCAAAGACATGAACAGACACTTTTCAAAAGAAGACATACAAGTGGCCAACAAACGTGAAAAAATGCTCAATATCACTAATCATCAGATAAGTGCAAATCAAAACTGCAATGAGTTACCATCTCTTACCAGTCACAAAGTTGGAGATGGTGGTGAGGCTGCAGAGGAAAAGAAACAGACACTGTTGGTGGGAAAGCAAACTTGTTCAGCCGCTATGGAAAGCAGTTTGGAGATTTCTCCAAGAACTTAAAATAGAACTACCATTCAAGCCTGCAATCCCACTACTCGGGATATATCCACAGGAAAAGAATTCATTTTATCCAAAAGACACCTGCACCAATATGTTCATTACAGTGCTATTCTTACTAGCAAGGACACAGAATCAACCTAAGTGCCCAGCAACACTGAATTGAATGAAAAAAATGTGGTACATAAACACCATGGAAATCTATGCAGCCACCAAACACAGCAAAATCATGTCCTTTTCAGCAACATGGATGGAACTAGAGGCTATTATCCTAAGCAACCTAATGCAAGAACAGAAAACTACATACTGCATGTTCCCATTGGAAAGTGGCAGCTACACATTGAATTCACATGAACCAGAGGCACTGGAGATTACTAGACAGGTGAGACAGGAGGGGCACCTGGGCTGAAAAACCACCTGTTGGGTACCATGCTTACTGTTTGAGTGATGAGATCATTGGGACACCAAGCCTCAGCCTTCCAAAATCTACCCATGTAACAAACCTGTATGTGTACCCTTTAATCTATAATAAAGGTTAAAATTAAAGATTCGTAAGTAAAATAAAATGACATAGAGCCCTCCAAAAAATGGGGTTAACTGAGTGGAACGAGAGAACTTTGCACTATGAACGCTAACCCAGATCAAAAACTAAACTCTAGTCATTTAAAATAATCGTAAGTTGTATATGATGATAATTGTATAAAAGTTATACGTGAAAGTGCCAAACCCTAAAATTAAACACTGCATAATGAAATTATACAAGATTTCCATTTCCATCTTGTTCTTTAT